CCAGATAGGTTCAGTCAACTGAGCGTTGACCTGGTCCAAGTCATTGTTTTGCCACCAAGAAGCTCCAGAGTCCTTTCTGTATCTAGGTTTTTAAAATTGATAAGACAGGGAGACATCACATTCACCCTATCTTGGGTCTCCCATGAGGAAGAAAGGCACTGATAGGACTTTGGAGAAATCATGCTTTGCAAGAACATGTCTTTATTATTTTACTTTAGTTTATGGCAGGACACACAGAGGGGCAGGGAGGTCTAGAGGTCCCAATCCCAAGGCATTGGTGCCACAATTTTTGGAGATTAACTGTTTGGAAATCCCCTGGTATGCCTGTTCATAATGTAGATACTGCTCCCATGGCGGATGTACTGCATCTGCATCAATCTATGGAGGTGGGACACTGCTATTCACATTTTAAACAAGTTCTCTGGATAAATTCTTACACACACTGAAGTTTGAGAACTAGTGCTATGGTGGAGGGGTTGGTTACCATCAAGAATTTGCTCAGCTTGCCTGGTGGAAGTCTGTTCACAGCCCACCCACATTGGCCTCTCCAACATTTTATCTTATGACTCCCCACCTGCACCATTCTCTACTTCTGCCAAATGATGAACTTTCGAAGTCATCAATTACAGCATGTTTTGGCAATGGGGAGCAAAAGCTTATGCTTATAAAAAGCCTCCTTTGGGGATCAGTTCATAGCTGGCTATGGTGGCATTGTGTAAAACCCCTGACAAAACTCCCAATTGAGATATAGGAAACCTTCAAAGAAGTACATTTCTTTTGGTACAAGGCAGGAAGAACGCAAGACTAGGAGCCAGCTCCATCAGACCTTGCTGAGGGATGGGGCTTTGGAAGTTTGAAATTAAAGAGAAACTTTCAAAGGTATTAATTAGACACCTTGTTAGGAAGTCATATGAAGATAAGTCTCCTTCCCCTGGAGAATCACCTCAGGAACCAATTAGGGTGTAATACTGGGACAGCGAATATAAGAAGCACATCAGCAAGGTTTCATGATAGATTGGAAGCTCAGGGAGAAAGGCTGGTCCCCTAGTCTTGTTATCTCAAAGTAAGTCTAGAAAAATCTAAGGAAACACTAGTAAGCATTCATCACTTTTTATCTTATATTACAGTGAGCTCAATATCTGTCTATATCTATCTTCGACTGAAAAGTGTGTTGAAGTTGAGTGCCGACATGTAAGACATTCAATTTAAAGCTTTGTTACTTGAAATCATTTGAACTCCTCTTGAGCTGTCCCCTCATCTGGCTCTTGTCTTAGCCGTTGCAGGTGAACCACTGGATGGATGGCTGAAAGGAATTACACCGTAGTGACGGAGTTCTTCCTTACTGCATTTACTGAACATCTCCAGTGGAGGGTTCCTCTCTTCCTCATATTTTTGAGTTTCTATCTTGCCACTATGTTAGGGAACACAGGCATGATCCTCCTGATCCGTGGCGATCGTCGGCTCCACACCCCGATGTACTTCTTCCTCAGCCACCTTTCCTTGGTGGACATCTGCTACTCGTCCGCCATCATCCCTCAGATGCTGGCTGTGCTGTGGGAGCACGGCACAACCATCTCCCAGGCTCGCTGTGCAGCTCAGTTCTTCCTCTTCACCTTCTTTGCCTCCATCGACTGCTACCTTCTGGCCATCATGGCCTATGACCGCTACACGGCCGTGTGCCAGCCCCTGCTTTATGTCACCATCATAACCGAGAAGGCCCGCTGGGGCCTAGTCACTGGGGCTTACGTTGCTGGTTTTTTCAGTGCCTTTGTTCGAACGGTCACAGCCTTCACTCTCTCCTTTTGTGGAAACAATGAGATCAACTTCATTTTCTGTGACCTCCCTCCTCTATTAAAACTCTCCTGTGGGGACAGCTACACTCAGGAAGTGGTGATTATTGTGTTTGCTCTTTTCGTCATGCCTGCCTGTATCTTGGTGATCTTGGTATCCTACCTGTTTATCATTGTGGCCATCCTGCAGATCCACTCTGCTGGAGGCCGGGCCAAGACCTTCTCCACCTGCGCCTCCCACCTCACTGCCGTCGCTCTTTTCTTTGGCACCCTCATCTTCATGTACCTGCGAGACAACACAGGCCAGTCCTCCGAGGGAGACCGAGTGGTGTCTGTGCTCTACACGGTGGTGACCCCAATGCTGAATCCCCTTATCTATAGCCTGAGAAACAAGGAGGTAAAAGAGGCCACTAGGAAAGCCCTGAGCAAATCAAAGCCTGCTAGAAGACCCTAAATGGACCCTTGTGAAATATATCATTCCTTAGTTTCCCCATCTTTTCTGTCTTTTCTCAATAGCACCTTCTGGAGAGACTTTCCTAAATAACCCTATGCAAAATCGCACCTGAACTTCCCACCTCCACTTTCTGATTTATTATTCCATGTAATACTTATCATCATCTGACATATTAGATGTTATATGTGTTTGACATTTTCTAATGCTCACAACTAGAAAGTAAGCAACATGAGAGCAAATACTTTTTTATCTGAGCTTCATTTCTATATGTCCAGTTCCTAGCAAAGCACCTAGCATGTGAAAGGCACTCAATAAATATTTGTTGAGTGAATGAATCTCAGGTTCCATTGTCTACTTTTAAGTTGTAATTTCTTCAGTCATCAGTTTTCTTATCTGTCAAGTAGATTTATCTACCTTATAGGACTATGGTTTTGAGGATCCAATGCATAAATGGACAAGGATCGCCTCTGTCTTATTCACTAGTATCTGCAGAACACAGTGCATTGCCCAACACAATAAATACTTGATGAGTGAAGCAAGAATATTTGGAAAATTATAAAGCAGTCTACAAATACAACTGCTGTTTTGATCCAAAGGTATTTTCCAAATTTTGTCATTTATTCATTTATTCTTTCTTTTTTTATCTTCTTGTTTCTGTGATTTTTGAATAACAATGAGGAAAATAATAATAATAATAATAATAATAATAATAGCAAGTTACACTTATTAGGCATTATTATCTTCCAGGACTTACAATAAGTTTGCTACAGGAATTATTTGATTTAATTTACAGGACATCCCTATGAGGTAGGTTCTATTATTATCTCTGCTTTATAGGTAGGTGAGGCACTTGAGGCTTAGAGATGTTGAGTAATATTCTCAAGGTCGGCAAGCAAGTAGTTGGGTGGGGCTTCCACCCAGCTAGGCCTGAGCTCCTATCGGACACACACACTGTTGCTAGCTGTAATCTATTGCCTATTCTATATAATCACTCAACCGGAATTTATTGTTATTGCTCTTTTCTTTTTCCTTTTATCTGGTGAAGAAAAGGTAAAAGTCCAATCTGTTGGTGTAGATGGCAGTCAACAAAATTCATTTTATAGCCCCTATGTTCTAGGATTGTATAATGTGACTTTGTGTATATATGTGTGTGTGTGTGTATAGTTGTGCATGATAAAGTGAAGTGTGTAAACAGCAACTTCTGAATTTGAGGAATGTTTGTTTTAAGGAGATATAATAAATATTTTAGAAAGGAGATGGCTGGGCATATTTAGGAAAAGGTATAGGGAAAAAATGAACACCTATGGCCAAGAGGTTTGGGATCATATATCAGCTCTGGTAGAAATCATTTAAAAACTGCAGATTGGGGTGAAGGAATACCACAGAATGCCTCTTGATGTTCATTTTCCAAATATTAACTGTCATGCAAATATTTTCAGAGCACACCAACATCTGTGGTGGGTGTTAGACATATTTGTGTTGTGGAAAGAACTCAGAACTTGGCACCAAAGTGTCCAGTCTGCCACTTCTTAGCAGTGTGGCTTCAGATTAATTAGTGCCTTTCAGCCTGCTTCTCCTCTGTGAAATAATACTTACTAAGCACTTACTCTGGGACATGATTTACATGTATCTCATTTATTCTCACAATAACTTGGTATATTTGGATAATTGGAAGGCATTCGGTAATATTATAAACATTATTTAGTGTTATTAATTACTGTTATTAATTCATGTTAGTATGGTGCTTGTCCAGGCTCCACAGCCTAGTGAGTAGTGATGGGCAGAGGGACCCATAGCTGATCTCTGGGCCTCTTTATTGAAGAACTGTCTGGAACAGTCCCTCCTGGGCCCAGATTAGCTCTAAACCTGGACATTTCCAGGAGTCAAGTTCTCAAATAATTTTTTAACTTAATTCTTAAGCTAGTGCACACTTACCATATCCTAGGTACAATGCTAAAAGCTTTACATGAATCCTTTATTTTAGCCCTCCTAACAATGTTAATGAAAAGTAATTTTTATTGACCCCATTTAGCAAAACAAAAAAGAAAATCTAAGACTCAGAGATATTATGTGACTTGACCAAGTTATGTAGCAAGAAAGTGGCAGATGAGGGAGGTTCTGTTCTCAGGTCTCTGACTCCAAAGTACATACTCTTATCTGATAACTGCCCTTCTGCACTCTTTCTTCTCCTTCTCCCAGGCCCTAGTTCCTGGTTATAGTTTGCTTCAGAGGTTATCTGGATTTCAGTTGCATTCTTGATCTCCATGTTTGGTAGGTGTGGGCTGAGATGGGTGAGTTTGATGGACTCACATTATTGTGAAGTTCATGGAACTCATTTTGGCCCTCTTGTAGGCCAATGAGGAGAGTCTGGGGGAATCTATAACTCCCTCAGAAAGAGCAGGGTGGGCTCAGGTAAAGTATTGCCTTCAAAGCCCTTCCAGAATATCTCTTGGCTCAGAGTGCTTCAATAAATAGTTAATCGGCTTAGTGCCTCCAAGCAGGCACTAACCTTCCCTTCGGGTCTTCTTTTTCAGTCTTAAGTGATTACCTAAGGAATTAAATATTCCTTTCCAAACACTGATTATTGTTATTTATTACTATTAGCATTTACAAATATGGAATTGTACATATATACAATGTGTATTTACTT